AGCAAAGAGAGTGCAAGCTTTGCCAACATTTATTCACTCACCAAACATTCCTTGAGCTTACGCTACCGTTCAGGCATGGTGCCAGGCTCCATGGCCAAATGATGCTGAACGAGATGTGGTTTTGGCCTAGCATAGTCTGGAGATCTGGAGGAGGTGGAGCCTAAGCAGGTCTTCAGGAAAGGGCAGGAGCATGGAAAAGGGCAAGGAGGGAGAAAGGGCAGTCCAGTTGCAAGGGATGGGGGTCTGTCCCTGTTATTCCCAGACCCTCCCAGACATTCCCCTCACCTAATTTCCCCTGTAGAAATTAGGGTTGGCCGAGTCCTGCCAGGCCTGGGCATCGTCAAGCACAAGGTAGCACTTGGCAGGTCAGCCGGGGGTCGAGGTACTGATGGGGAGGGAGGCCTCTGGCCAACCTCTCCAGCTCTGCTGCCTGCCACCTTCTTCCCCCAGCTCTCTGGCACAGTGTTGTGCTCCCTCCCCAGGACAAGGACAGTCACACATCACGGCTCTAATTGAAGCCGCTTCTGCAGTCTGGGGTGAGATGCTCTTGCAATCCTAAGAGGGCTGCGTGGCTCCCTCACTTCCACGCTGCCTGCCTCTAGCAACACTCTCCTGAGAGTTTTCAAGCCCCCTCTGGGAAGGGGGCGAGCTGGCTTTATGGTTGGCTAAGGGATTCTTCCCGAGTCTCACTGCAGCCTGCCGACCAGGAGGCCACCTGTTACACTTTTGCCATCCAGTGCTGGAGGGAGACCAGCGGGTGGGGTGTTTCCCTAGCCTGGTGGGGTTTTGAGGTGGTAAGGGGGCTCTGTGGAAAGTGTCCCCTGGACAGGCTGTGAGATCTGGGGCAAGTGGAGTCACCTCACTGGGCCTCAGTTTCTCCCCTTGTTATATACTTGAATCAGGAGCAGTGGGGTGTGCAAATGAACATGCCACATGGGGGCATACGCCACGTGCGCGCGGATGTGTGAGGTTCCAGTGACGCACCAGGGTGGGAGTAGCGCGCCCCTCTGCGTCCCTGTGCTTTGCTGTACTTTTCTGGGTGTGTGTTAGGGAGGCTATGTTCCTGACCCTCCCCCTCTGGGGTGAGAAGGGGTCCCCGCCATGTCCTCGGGGTAGGTGAGCTGGCACGCGCACGGGGAGGAGGTTGATATTCTCTCTCTCTCTTCCCCTTCTAAGGTTGGTAGGAGGAGAGGATTGGAGCTGTTTTCTCCTTGATGCCAAGATACGCCAAGCTAGGAGCATTCTGCCCTTTCCACAGTCATCCACCGAGAACAGGCCTGCAGGACGGGACAAGGATCAGAGCCTTCCTGCAACCCCGGCCACTGCCTGCTGTCTGTGGGCCTGGACTGTGCGGGCAACTGTGCTTGGCCCGAGTGACAAGGAGGTGGGAGAGGGTAGCAGCATGGGCTACGCGGTTGGCTGCCCTCAGTCCCCCTGCTGCTGAAGCTGCCCTGCCCATGCCCACCCAGGCCGTGGGGCCAGGGGCCTGCCAGGGCTAGGAGTGGGCCTGCCGTTCATGGGTCTCTAGGGATTTCCGAGATGCCTGGGAAGAGAGGCTTGGGCTGGTGGTGGGCCCGGCTGCCCCTTTGCCTGCTCCTCAGCCTTTACGGCCCCTGGATGCCTTCCTCCCTGGGAAAGCCCAAAGGCCACCCTCACATGAATTCCATCCGCATAGATGGGGACATCACACTGGGAGGCCTGTTCCCGGTGCATGGCCGGGGCTCAGAGGGCAAGCCCTGTGGAGAACTTAAGAAGGAAAAGGGCATCCACCGGCTGGAGGCCATGCTGTTCGCCCTGGATCGCATCAACAACGACCCGGACCTGCTGCCTAACATCACGCTGGGCGCCCGCATTCTGGACACCTGCTCCAGGGACACCCATGCCCTCGAGCAGTCGCTGACCTTTGTGCAGGCGCTCATCGAGAAGGATGGCACAGAGGTCCGCTGTGGCAGTGGCGGCCCACCCATCATCACCAAGCCTGAACGTGTGGTGGGTGTCATCGGTGCTTCAGGGAGCTCGGTCTCCATCATGGTGGCCAACATCCTTCGCCTCTTCAAGGTCAGTGCCTTGGTTGGTCCCCTGAGGTGCTCCGCCACCCTCAGCAGCCCCTCTCGCCCCTCAGATACCCCAGATCAGCTACGCCTCCACAGCGCCAGACCTGAGTGACAACAGCCGCTACGACTTCTTCTCCCGCGTGGTGCCCTCGGACACGTACCAGGCCCAGGCCATGGTGGACATCGTCCGTGCCCTCAAGTGGAACTATGTGTCCACAGTGGCCTCGGAGGGCAGCTATGGTGAGAGCGGTGTGGAGGCCTTCATCCAGAAGTCCCGTGAGGACGGTGAGTCAAACGCCTGGCCGCAGAGTCATGCCCCCACCCCAACTAACTGGTGCCCCTCCTGCAGGGGGCGTGTGCATCGCCCAGTCGGTGAAGATACCACGGGAGCCCAAGGCAGGCGAGTTCGACAAGATCATCCGCCGCCTCCTGGAGACTTCGAACGCCAGGGCAGTCATCATCTTTGCCAACGAGGATGACATCAGGTGAGGGCAGGTGGCAGCAGGGTGGGCACCGGCGGCTGGGCTGGGCTGGTGTATGTTCCTACAGGCGTGTGCTGGAGGCAGCACGAAGGGCCAACCAGACAGGCCATTTCTTCTGGATGGGCTCTGACAGCTGGGGCTCCAAGATTGCACCTGTGCTGCACCTGGAGGAGGTGGCTGAGGGTGCTGTCACGATCCTCCCCAAGAGGATGTCCGTACGAGGTAAGGCTGGGCGGGTGCAGGTGGTCGGCACCAGTGAGGCCCTGACGTCCTGGTTCCCTGCCAGGCTTCGACCGCTACTTCTCCAGCCGCACGCTGGACAACAACCGGCGCAACATCTGGTTTGCCGAGTTCTGGGAGGACAACTTCCACTGCAAGCTGAGCCGCCACGCCCTCAAGAAGGGCAGCCACGTCAAGAAGTGCACCAGTGAGCACGCGGGCCGGGCAGGGCCGGGCGGGCGAGTGTCCCTGTTCCTGGTGTTTCATTGCAGACCGTGAGCGAATTGGGCAGGATTCAGCTTATGAGCAGGAGGGGAAGGTGCAGTTTGTGATCGATGCCGTGTACGCCATGGGCCACGCGCTGCACGCCATGCACCGTGACCTGTGTCCCGGCCGCGTGGGGCTCTGCCCGCGCATGGACCCTGTAGATGGCACCCAGCTGCTTAAGTACATCCGAAACGTCAACTTCTCAGGTGGGGGTGTGGTGCGGACTGTGCCTGACCCTGGCTCTGCAAAGACACCCGCCCACCCTTACAGGCATCGCAGGGAACCCTGTGACCTTCAATGAGAATGGAGATGCGCCTGGGCGCTATGACATCTACCAATACCAGCTGCGCAACGATTCTGCCGAGTACAAGGTCATTGGCTCCTGGACTGACCACCTGCACCTTAGAGTAAGTGGGAGGGCAGGGAGTGGGTGGAGAGTTGAGGCCTGCTTTACGGTGCTGTCATTGCCAGATAGAGCGGATGCACTGGCCGGGGAGCGGGCAGCAGCTGCCCCGCTCCATCTGCAGCCTGCCCTGCCAACCGGGTGAGCGGAAGAAGACAGTGAAGGGCATGCCTTGCTGCTGGCACTGCGAGCCTTGCACAGGGTACCAGTACCAGGTGGACCGCTACACCTGTAAGACGTGTCCCTATGACATGCGGCCCACAGAGAACCGCACGGGCTGCCGGCCCATCCCCATCATCAAGCTTGAGTGGGGCTCGCCCTGGGCCGTGCTGCCCCTCTTCCTGGCCGTGGTGGGCATCGCTGCCACGTTGTTCGTGGTGATCACCTTTGTGCGCTACAACGACACGCCCATCGTCAAGGCCTCGGGCCGTGAACTGAGCTACGTGCTGCTGGCAGGCATCTTCCTGTGCTATGCCACCACCTTCCTCATGATCGCTGAGCCCGACCTTGGCACCTGCTCGCTGCGCCGAATCTTCCTGGGACTAGGGATGAGCATCAGCTATGCAGCCCTGCTCACCAAGACCAACCGCATCTACCGCATCTTCGAGCAGGGCAAGCGCTCGGTCAGTGCCCCACGCTTCATCAGCCCCGCCTCACAGCTGGCCATCACCTTCAGCCTCATCTCGCTGCAGCTGCTGGGCATCTGTGTGTGGTTTGTGGTGGACCCCTCCCACTCGGTGGTGGACTTCCAGGACCAGCGGACACTCGACCCCCGCTTCGCCAGGGGTGTGCTCAAGTGTGACATCTCGGACCTGTCGCTCATCTGCCTGCTGGGCTACAGCATGCTGCTCATGGTCACGTGCACCGTGTATGCCATCAAGACACGCGGCGTGCCCGAGACCTTCAATGAGGCCAAGCCCATTGGCTTCACCATGTACACCACTTGCATCGTCTGGCTGGCCTTCATCCCCATCTTCTTTGGCACCTCGCAGTCGGCCGACAAGGTGAGTGGTGGGGGCCGGGGGTGGACGGTGGGGCCTGCTCTGACGCCACCGTGCCCTCCGCCAGCTGTACATCCAGACGACGACGCTGACGGTCTCGGTGAGTCTGAGCGCCTCGGTGTCCCTGGGAATGCTCTACATGCCCAAAGTCTACATCATCCTCTTCCACCCGGAGCAGAACGTGCCCAAGCGCAAGCGCAGCCTCAAAGCCGTCGTTACGGCGGCCACCATGTCCAACAAGTTCACGCAGAAGGGCAACTTCCGGCCCAACGGAGAGGCCAAGTCTGAGCTCTGCGAGAACCTTGAGGCCCCAGGTGAGTGCCTGGCCCCGTTCTGCCCTCTCGGGCTCCTGGGTACCCCTGGTCTCTCTCCTTCCAGCGCTGGCCACCAAACAGACTTACGTCACTTACACCAACCATGCAATCTAGCGAGTCCATGGAGCTGAGCAGCAGGAGGAGGAGCCGTGACCCTGTGGAAGGTGCGTCGGGCCAGGGCCACACCCAAGGGCCCAGCTGTCTTGCCTGCCCGTGGGCACCCACGGACGTGGCTTGGTGCTGAGGATAGCAGAGCCCCCAGCCATCACTGCTGGCAGCCTGGGCAAACCGGGTGAGCAACAGGAGGACGAGGGGCCGGGGCGGTGCCAGGCTACCACAAGAACCTGCGTCTTGGACCATTGCCCCTCCCGGCCCCAAACCACAGGGGCTCAGGTCGTGTGGGCCCCAGTGCTAGATCTCTCCCTCCCTTCGTCTCTGTCTGTGCTGTTGGCGACCCCTCTGTCTGTCTCCAGCCCTGTCTTTCTGTTCTCTTATCTCTTTGTTTCACCTTTTCCCTCTCTGGCGTCCCCGGCTGCTTGTACTCTTGGCCTTTTCTGTGTCTCCTTTCTGGCTCTTGCCTCCGCCTCTCTCTCTCATCCTCTTTGTCCTCAGCTCCTCCTGCTTTCTTGGGTCCCACCAGTGTCACTTTTCTGCCGTTTTCTTTCCTGTTCTCCTCTGCTTCATTCTCGTCCAGCCATTGCTCCCCTCTCCCTGCCACCCTTCCCCAGTTCACCAAACCTTACATGTTGCAAAAGAGAAAAAAGGAAAAAAAATCAAAACACAAAAAAGCCAAAACGAAAACAAATCTCGAGTGTGTTGCCAAGTGCTGCGTCCTCCTGGTGGCCTCTGTGTGTGTCCCTGTGGCCCGCAGCCTGCCCGCCTGCCCCGCCCATCTGCCGTGTGTCTTGCCCGCCTGCCCCGCCCGTCTGCCGTCTGTCTTGCCCGCCTGCCCGCCTGCCCCTCCTGCCGACCACACGGAGTTCAGTGCCTGGGTGTTTGGTGATGGTTATTGACGACAATGTGTAGCGCATGATTGTTTTTATACCAAGAACATTTCTAATAAAAATAAACACATGGTTTTGCACCCGGGCTCCACATCCACTGAGGGTCCTGCCATGGGACCACAGGCTCAGCCTGCAGCTGGAGGGCTTAGACCTAGAGGGAAGCGGGAACTGGGCTCTGGAGACCCAGGGCTTGGGGGCTGTGGAGACTGCTCCCTAGGCTGGGATCTAGTGTGGTGTGGTGAGGCCTTGGGCATGGAGGGGCCAGATTCCCAGGTAAGGGGCAGGGACATTGCAGGAAATTCCAGGAATCAGCACCTAGTAGTCCCCTAATTAGGGGGTATGCTCTGTCCCCTGCCCTGCAGCCCTGGGAGGGTAACATTTCTGCCTTGCCTGTCCTCTGTCTCACACCCCTCACACCTGGGACTGCCCTTCCACCCCTGCCCCCATAACCTGTGCCTCTCTCCTTCCAGCCAGGAAGTCCTCTTCTTGAGAAGTTAGCTTCCCGGGCTGCCAGCACTCATAGCCGTCCCCTCCTGCTTGTGTTGGCTCCAGGCTCGGGTGCTAAGAAGATGTGTGTCTGTCCTGGAGATCAGTGTGTTGTTATGTGTCCACGTGGGCCCACAAGTGCACGGCACAGGCATGGCCGTGTGGCTGTGTTGGCTGTGTTGGCTGTGTGTCTGTGTGCACGTCCAGCGCCTCCATGCGCATGCGTGCCTGTCTTGTTTGCGTGTCTGATCATCTGTTTGGGCCCCGGTGGCTCATGCAGATGCCTGTCTCAGGCCCATGGCGAGTGTTCACCTCAGCTGGCTTCCCTGGCAGGTTGGGAGGTGGGAAACAGGAGCGCTTAGGGGCTGGGCTCTGGCTGGGGTAAATTATAGAGCCAGAAACACAATGAGGCCATAGGCAGCAGCTGGAGCCTGGGCTGCCTGTGCCGTCCCCTCCTGCCCTGCCCCTGGGTCCTGCACCCCCTCCCACCTCCAGGCTAGCTGACAGCGCTATGGAGCACAGTGGAAGGGACTGGAGGAACCCTAGGCAGGGGGCCACGCAGGGACAGAGTATGAGAGTGTGTGTATAACTGAGGCTGGGACATTGAATCATGCCAGGTATGTCTTCTCCATCAGCCCACTCTTACTCCTGGCCTGGGCATCTCACACATCTGTGCATAGGAAATCTCTTCTTCCCTGGGGTCTGTGTGCAGCACCTAGTAGATGCTCAATAAATGTTTGTGTGAGGGAAGGAGACAGGAAAGGAAGTGTCTCGCTGATCATCTTGCGGAATGGTTCCTAAGACCTCTGCCCAGGAAAGATTCCACCCAGTGCTCCAGCCCGGTCAGGCAGAACTAGGTTGCCAGATCAAGGGTATCTCCCAAAAGCTTCCAGGGCAGTTGGGGGTGGGGGGGTGGGGGGTAGGGATGGGGAATGCAGAAGCGGGTGCAGCCAGCTCTCCCCCAGGGTGACTCTGGCAGCACCCCCATCCTGGGCACCCTGCCTGCTCTGTGGCTCACGCCCCTCCTGAAGTGACTGATGCTCTGAGGCCCAAGGCTAGGTCCAGGGCAGGGCCTGCAGGGGTTTCATGCTCAGTCCAGGACTTGCCTAGGTCCCCCTACATCTGTGGGGCCCCCATCTAGGTTCTAACAGGAGAATCACCTCTCCAAGGGGGATGCTGCCCCTCGGCTCCCCTTGGCTCTCAGGAGGGGCCCTCAGGGACTACCAGTCCCCTGCCAGTGGGAAGAAATAGCCCTGCCCTCAGGGAGCTTCCAGTGTGATGGGGGAGATACAGCAGACTGTGTCCCAAAGTAAAATGACTGTTAGAATGAGGTGGGTGGAGGAGGGAAGCCTTGGGTGGGTGTGACTTTGGGCATCTGAGCCTGGGGTGCAGAGGTGGGCTCTGTGGGCCTGAGGTGGACAGGAGGGAACCAGGCCCTAGCAAGACTTTTGCCAGCTAGACCTGCTGCAGCAGTTGGGAGGGTGGGTGCTGCTGGAGTCCTGGGTCCATCACCTAGAAGGCTCAGGCCAGTGCAGCCAGGGCTGGGGCCCACAGCTGGCCTGGGTGGGACCTGCCCTGATGCCCATGGCAGGAGGGACGCCTGGCCCTTCACAATTGGCTTGGCTGCTCACCTTTGCTCTCATCCTCAATTATTAATGACTGGAGAAAGCTGCTAAGTATCTTCAGAATGTTAGATTTCAACAAGATGGGGGGTTCAGGGTCCCTGGCACCCTGGATAGGGAGCCAGCGGCCCCTAGAGACCTTTGCTGTGTGCAGGGGGTATGTGCTCACCCCCGTGGCCTCAGCCTCCTCAATGTCTGAATGAAGGATTGGGCTAGCAGACATCCCACCCCACAGCACACTTTCTAACCAGCAGGGGAACTTCTAGACAATAGAGACGCTGGGCTCCCTCCAGAACACTGGACCTGAACTTCTGGGGGGAGGGCTGGGCACGGGCATATTTTAAAAGCTCCCCAGCAGATGGGCCGTGCAGTCAAGTGGGCCAAGAGTGGCACCAGACTTTGGGGCTTGTGAAGTCAGGAGGGAGCAACAGTGCCCACTCGAGCTTGCCTGGGGCTCAAGCCCAAGGCTGGGCTGCTGCCAGCCTGAGCAGACACCCAGGAGCTTCCAGGCCAGCTGGATGCACAGGGCACCTTTGTGGAACTCCTAGGACCCTGGGGAGACCCACCTCAGGAGCAGAGTCTCAGGTCCCTTCCGGCTCTGAGGGGCTGTTCTGAGCTCTAATGTCTTATGGTCTGCCCCTCCCATCCTTACTTCTCAGGCCCTGGAGGCAGAGGCATAGAGCCAGGCAGGACAGAGGTCTCAGTGGGCCACATGCCAGCTGCCCCCACACTGCCTCAGCCTCCAGGCCTCCAAGGGGTCCTGGGGAGCCCCTGAGAAGATGCTGAGCCTGCATAAGGCTGGGCGCCCCTCTTTCTGACACCCTCACTGGCTCCACGGCTCCCCCTTCCCATCCCAGGTTTCCATCTGCCCACTGAACAGGGAGGGGAAACTGAGGCACTCCCCTGGCACTGAGGGCTCCTTCTGTCATCCTGCCTGCCCTGGATGGTCCTGGCTGCCCCTCAGGGCTTGGCCCTGGCACTGTGAGCCTCACAGGGCTCAGACCCCCACCCCCAACCCAGCACTAAATGGCACTCGGCACCAGAATCTCACTTCAGTTGGCAAAAGCAGCAATTAGCATGTAATGAGGCTTCTTGCTTTATTTTTAGGTAACCTCCAAGGCCCTGCCTGTGTAATTCAGCCCGCCATTGCTCGGTGGATAATTAAAGCATGTCACCATAATTTGCCTTTTTTTTCTATAAAGCACCATAATT